GGCTCCCTAGTAGCTGGAATTACTGGCACGCGCCACTACGTTCGGCTAATTTTTGTATTTTTAGTAGAGAAGGGGTTTCACCATGTTGGCCAGGCTGCTTTCGAACTCCTGACCTCAGGTGATCCGCCCTCCTCGGCCTCCCTAAGTGTTGGGATTACACGCGTGAGCCACCGCTCCTGGCCTGTCCATTTATTTTTGTTTTCTTTTTGTCACACTAAAATATAAGCTCCATGAGAGCAGTGACTCTGGATCTGTGGGGCCCGGAATAAACAGCGACTGACGCCGACTGCCTTCAGCAAGAGTCCGCTGGAGGATGGCTGGATATTTCTGGGAGGGTCGCTCTGGCAGGGGCCGCTGGAGCTACCCCAGCAACGCCATCCAAATCAACCTGAACGAAGAAGTGCGGACACTCGCCCTGGCCCCTCCGTCCTGAAAAGCTGACCCGCGCAAACAGCAGCGAACAGCAAGACTCAGTTCTGGGTCGCTGCCGCCGAACTTTCCCAGGCCGGAAACAGCGTGGAAACGTTGCCGGAAGTGGAGACTGAAAGCGGCGGAAGGGACGCTGGAATGTGGAGCGGTTGTGGGGCGGCAGCTGCGGAACTGCGCGATTGTGGTTCCCGCCGTATTTCCCGTTCCCCATCTAGTAACTCCCATCTCAGCCCACGTATCTCCCTGAGTGGAAATCTCGGGCCCCAGACCAGTCGATTGGGAGGTCCGCCCTCCCCTTCAGCGACTTGGTCTGTGTTTTGGCAGTTGCCGCGACAACAGTCACTTCCGGGAAGGGGCTCTGCGAATCTCCTTCCGTCGGTCCGCTCAGAATCAGCTGTCCTCTCAGACTGTGTGGGTGGTTTCCCCGGCCGCAGCTCCGTACGGGCTTGGATTGCTGGGCCTCGGTGCACCCCAGCCTCCCCCACTCGGGTTCTGAGCTTGAGCTGGCGGCTCTTTAACTCTGCTTCACTGTTGCTCTTGGCAACATCCACTTCCGGGAGCGAGTGCCGTTTCCCCCGCTCACCGCGGGCTAGGGAGCGTGGGATTCCGGACTGTGAGCGGCTGTTAGTGCGTCGCAGCTGCTGGCGATCCGGCGACCCTCGGCCGGCAGGACCCGCGGGCCACGCAGCCGGGGCCTTCTCAACGCCTCAGTACCTCGGCGGGACCGCCATGGTTCTGCTGCACGTGAAGCGGGGCGACGAGAGCCAGTTCCTGCTGCAGGCGCCTGGGAGTACCGAGCTGGAGGAGCTCACGGTGCAGGTGGCCCGGGTCTATAATGGGCGGCTCAAGGTGCAGCGCCTCTGCTCAGGTGCGGCTCGCGGGTGGGCCCATCCCGGACAGGATTGTGATACTGTCTTTCACTTATTTTTAAGAAATGGAAGAATTAGCCGAACATGGCATATTTCTCCCTCCTAATATGCAAGGACTGACCGATGATCAGATTGAAGAATTGAAATTGAAGGATGAATGGGGTGAAAAATGCGTACCCAGCGGAGGTGCAGTGTTTAAAAAGGATGATATTGGACGAAGGAATGGGCAAGGTAAGTGAGGATTTCTCTTCTATGTGCATGCTTCTTTCTCCCTCTCTCCTTTTTATTTTTATAGCTCCAAATGAGAAGATGAAGCAAGTGTTAAAGAAGACTATAGAAGAAGCCAAAGCAATAATATCTAAGGTTGGCTTTTTTAAATGATGCACTAAAACTTGCACTGTAGATAACGATGGCTTTCTGCTTGCAGAAACAAGTGGAAGCCGGTGTCTGTGTTACCATGGAGATGGTGAAAGATGCCTTGGACCAGCTTCGAGGCGCGGTGATGATTGTTTACCCCATGGGGTTGCCACCGTATGATCCCATCCGCATGGAGTTTGAAAATAAGGAAGACTTGTCGGGAACACAGGTACGTAGTTTGTGAGTGGGTACTCTGGAGGTCACAGTCAAGCCATTCTTACGACTGGCCCCAGGCAGGGCTCAACGTCATTAAAGAGGCAGAGGCGCAGCTGTGGTGGGCAGCCAAGGAGCTGAGAAGAACGAAGAAGCTTTCAGACTACGTGGGGAAGAATGAAAAAACCAAAATTATCGCCAAGATTCAGCAAGTAAGTACTTTTTGCTTTAATGTGTCAGTAGTATCCACAATTTGCTCTGCTCTCCTCTTTGCAGAGGGGACAGGGAGCTCCAGCCCGAGAGCCTATTATTAGCAGTGAGGAGCAGAAGCAGCTGATGCTGTACTATCACAGAAGACAAGAGGAGCTCAAGGTAGCAGGGGACAGATGGGCTTTCTGCAGTGCTGCCTGCCTGAATAAAACATACTTATTTCCAGAGATTGGAAGAAAATGATGATGATGCCTATTTAAACTCACCATGGGCGGATAACACTGCTTTGAAAAGACATTTTCATGGAGTGAAAGACATAAAGTGGAGACCAAGATGAAGTTCACCAGCTGATGACACTTCCAAAGAGATTAGCTCACCTTTCTCCTAGGCAATTATAATTTAAAAAAAAAAAAAAGGCCACTTACTGCCCTCTGTAAAAGATGTTAACATTTCTAGTTTTCTTTTAGTGTGAATTTTTAAAATAGCAGTTATTCAAGGTTTTAGAACTTAATAAATACCTAGTCAGAAGAAAATGTGTAAATCGTTTTTGTTTCAGGACTATTTAGTATGTCATGGTTTTCTTTGATAAAATACTAAACTTTTGGCCGGGCGCGGTGGCTCACGCCTGTAATCCCAGCACTTTGGGAGGCCGAGGCAGGCAGATCACGAGGTCAGGAGATCAAGACCATCCAGGCTAACACGGTGAAACCCCGTCTCTACTAAAAATACAAAAAATTAGCCGGGCATGGTGGCAGGCGCCTGTAGTCCCAGCTACTCGGGAGGCTGAGGCAGGAGAATGGCGTGAACCCGGGAGGTGGAGCTTACAGTGAGCCAAGATCACTGCCACTGCACTCTATCCTGGGCAACAGAGCGAAACTCTTGTCTCAAAAAAAAAAAAAAAAAAAAAAAAAGCTACACTTTTTTTTCTTCCTGATTGTTTTATATTCTCATGATAACTGGTTTATTGGAGGAAAGCTGATGACTGGCAGTGACCACTAGTGACCACTAGATGCCGCCAGGCACTCAGCATGCTTTTTCTCCTGGCCCTCTAGATCTATTGGAAGCTGAACTCCCAGCCTTGCTGGAGAGACTTCTCTAACCCTGCTGCGGGGTCTAACTGTAGCCTTCTTTAACCCTGCTGCGGGGTCTAACTGTAGCCTTCTTTAACCCTGCTGCGGGGTCTAACTGTAGCCAGGCGTTGCCTGGCCTTGAAGGTGAAGTTTGCCTCCTGGTTGGTGCCTCTCTGGCCTTGTATTCTGGGAGCGAAAGCTACAACCATGATGAAGGTTGAGTAGCAAACTCATCTGACTTTGAAACTTAAATTCTTCTGGAGTTTCTCAGCTTCTCAAGTCTCCTTCATGAGAATAGATCCTGAAAACAAATCCAGATCCCGGTAGAGGGTGATGATTTCTCCCTATGGATGCGGGGTCTGATTCTAGGCCAGCTTCGTACGCAGCTCAGTGACCAACCACGGGATGGATGGGATCACTATCATCCTAACTGAGTATCTAGGACACCATTGAGTTTAAAGACTCCAACTCATCATCACTGTAAACCATCCAAGTATCCTGCAAACCCTGGCACTTTAGCATCTGAAAGACACCTGCCAGACTGCCTGTGGCAGTCCCTCATGCTTGACTTTTGGTGCCTAGGGTCCTGTTCTCCTGGTTAGAGGGAACTTGGTGTGCTCACACTGAGGGAAAGTGAAGGACGCGGGGCATCTTCCTGCCCTGGCCTTCCTGCCTTGGTGCCTGCGCTCCCCACCATCCTGCAAAGAGGAACCCTGGGAGTGAGTGGAGGTGGCAGGGGTTTGGTTCCTGCCTGCTGCCAGGCGGCCTTGCCCAGGGGGTGGGTCCCAGACCTGAGAGCAAAGCGCTGTTCTCTGAAGTGCTTTGTAGCTGACTGCATCTTGTGCCTTACTCTTTTGGTTGATTTTCAAATTTTGTAAAAGCAAATTTGCATCTATTTTCTCTTTTACTTGGTTATAGTTTTAAATGTCTCTATGAAAGGGTTTTGACCTTGGATGATGTAGTATATGCAATAAGATGCTGTGATTTTATTTCAGGAGCATCCTGTCTTTGTCAGTGTATAGTTCGTGTGTGTTAAATTCATGCTCAGACTTGTAAGAAACAGTTAACCAAGCCATGTGATCATAGTAGCTCTTTTCAGGGAACTACTACTTCAATATCATTAGAAAGTCTTACTGAGCCTGCAGTAGGAATACTCTTTTGGCCGTGATAGTTATCCCATTGCTTCATGTAATCAGCAGAACTTACTAACCAAAAAGTCACTCACGCATGACACTACACTCCTTAAATACCCATGCGAGAAGAACCATCCTCTCTCCCTGCCCTTGTCTGCCTCAAAAGCCTCTCTGAGCTTGGTGTGTTTGGGTGCAGCAGATCTCAGGAAGTACGTGAGTAGCTTATTTGCAAGCCATCTGTGACGGCGGGGGGCAGGTGGTGCCCGCTGTGGCACCGTGCTGTGTGTGTTCCCTTTGCATCCACTTGCTGACTCACCCAAGGTCACAGGTAGCTAGTGGTGGTAGGACCACAGGGTCACGTCCAGGAACTTTCCCAGGATTTCCCAAGAAATCAATTTATCAACAAAAGTAATCTTGCCAGTGTTAGACCACTGATCAGCTTAAGTCTGTGGTCTTGTTGTTATTTTCTTCTTTTTTTAATCCAGTCCCTGTTTGAGTCAATATCAAAAGGAAACCAAGTGTCTGCTGTATGCACGGTGCCCATCTAGGTCTGTGGTTTTGTCCTTTGACATAACTTGTCTTCTTATGTGGTTCTTTCATGGAGACCAGGAATGCTAGTAATAAAATTTGATACCACCTAAAACCTTTTCGACCATCAAACTGACAGCATCAGGC